GCTTATCAATCCCTTTTGGCACCCCAGGCCTTTTTCTCCCTCATGCCCCATTTTTCAGTTTGAAAAGCATGGTTATCACAGGACAAGTAGAAGAAGCTCCACTGTCCACTGAGGCCAATGGATGGTGTTCTGCATGTGAACACTCAGTGAATAGTGAGTGAATGAGAGTAACCTGGGCTCCATCCTATTTGCAGAGAGCTTTGGAAAAGATTTTTCTCCTTAAAGAGCCAGAATGAAGCCTGGTAGTGGGAGAGCTCCAGCTCTAGAGTCACATGAGCCTACATTTAAATTCCAGCCCTGCCACTGACTCCCTTTTTGACCTTGAGTGAGTTACCTAATCTCTCTGTACCTCACTTTTCTTGTCTGTAGAGTGGGAATAATTCCTGTCTCAGAGAAATAAAAGAGTGCATATAGTGTTTGCCACATGGAGACACATCAGGTGTAGGTTAATACTCTGGGCCTTGTTTCCTTATTTGCAACACAGCCCTGCCCTGGAGTGGAAGTGGCACCTCCCATTGGTCAGCTCTTGAGGCTGTCCCCAGGACAGGCAGAGGGAGGGAATGAATGGGAGCCCTAGTGCCAGGACAGAACAGATGGCAGCTCAGAGCTAGGATGGCTCTCTGGACCTGTCTCTCCTACCAGAGGTCCCCCCGTCTGGTGTGGCTCTTCCTGGACCTGGCATCCTCTGCTTTTTTTTTTTTTCCACCTCCAAGCAGAATTACTGTCCTGTAGGCAGCTCCTCTGCTTGAGGACATCTGGGGCCAGATATGTTCACACTCTATCCTGCCTTGCCCTTCCCTGAGCTCAGGATGGACGCTCAATTGGTCCCAGTTATTGTCTGCAGCGCCTGCCTGCAGCCTCGATCCAGCCCAGCTCCACCCCTTGCCTGCAAGGTCTGTTTCCTAACAGCTGCTCCAACCACACACCTCGGTTCTGCGGGAGCCCCTCCTCTTCCTCCCTCCCTCCCTCATTCAGGGGTGGGACTGAAGAAGAAGGCTAACTTGACAGCAGCGCTTCTTTCTTAGCTAGTCACCGGCCCCTGCTCAAGAATGCCAGTGTGTGTGTAGCCTCCACAGAGAGGTCGTTTTCTCGGAGTCCAGAGGGGCCGCCTGAGCTTCTGAGAACTAGGGAGGAGCCATCCCAGCCATGAGCCCCTGTGGGAATCTGCTGGGGGCCAAGTGGCCTGGAGTCCTCAGGCTCCCGCAGCTGCTCCGGAGGGAGAGGTGAGCTCAGGGCAGCCTGCCTGCAGCCAGAGGTGCCGGGAGCCCCGGGCCTGTCATGGTGGCCATCTACAGCCGGCCTGAGGCAGTCACAGACGGATTTGCAGCTGAGCCTGTCTATCTGGTGTGGGAAGAAGATGGGGAGTTACTTGTCAGTCCCGGCTTACTTCACCTCCAGAGACCTGTTTCGGTGAGTTGGTCTCCGAGTTCCCCTCTCCATCTAGGAGAATTTCAGTTCTTGTCTTGCCTTTCAGGTGTTCAGAATGCCAGGATTCCCTCACCAACTGGTACTATGAGAAGGATGGGAAGCTCTACTGCCCCAAGGACTACTGGGGGAAGTTTGGGGAGTTCTGTCATGGGTGCTCCCTGCTGATGACAGGGCCTTTTATGGTGAGTGAATCCCTTCATATCTGCCCCTCTTGCTTTGTACACCCTTCTCCCCACCTGCTCACAGGTGGCTGGGGAGTTCAAGTACCACCCAGAGTGCTTTGCCTGTATGAGCTGCAAGGTGATCATTGAGGATGGGGATGCATATGCACTGGTGCAGCATGCCACCCTCTACTGGTAAGATAGTGGTCCTTTGTCTATCCTCTCCCGCATCTTATTCCCCCCTGTGCCCTCTCCCCAGTGGGAAGTGCCACAATGAGGTGGTGCTGGCACCCATGTTTGAGAGACTCTCCACAGAGTCTGTTCAGGAGCAGCTGCCCTACTCTGTCACGCTCATCTCCATGCCGGCCACCACTGAAGGCAGGCGGGGCTTCTCCGTGTCCGTGGAGAGTGCCTGCTCCAACTACGCCACCACTGTGCAAGTGAAAGAGTAAGTATTTTGAGAACCCTTCAGCAGGGGTTCTTTACCCTGCCTCAACTCTTGTCTGGCCCAGGGTCAACCGGATGCACATCAGTCCCAACAATCGAAACGCCATCCACCCTGGGGACCGCATCCTGGAGATCAATGGGACCCCCGTCCGCACACTTCGAGTGGAGGAGGTAGAGTGTGTGTCTAATCTGTCTTGTGAGGGCTGTGGGAGCTTTATACTGCTCTTGGCCACAGGTGGAGGATGCAATTAGCCAGACGAGCCAGACACTTCAGCTGTTGATTGAACATGACCCCGTCTCCCAACGCCTGGACCAGCTGCGGCTGGAGGCCCGGCTCGCTCCTCACATGCAGAATGCCGGACACCCCCACGCCCTCAGCACCCTGGACACCAAGGAGAATCTGGAGGGGACACTGAGGAGACGTTCCCTAAGGTGCCACCTCCCACCCTGGCTCTGTTCTGTCCACATCCCTACTCCCGTCTTTCCTCATCTTCAGGCGCAGTAACAGTATCTCCAAGTCCCCTGGCCCCAGCTCCCCAAAGGAGCCCCTGCTGTTCAGCCGTGACATCAGCCGCTCAGAATCCCTTCGTTGTTCCAGCAGCTATTCACAGCAGATCTTCCGGCCCTGTGACCTAATCCATGGGGAGGTCCTGGGGAAGGGCTTCTTTGGGCAGGCTATCAAGGTGAGCGCAGGCAACAATTGCTTTGCTCTTCTCTCAGCACCATTAACAGTCACCCTCCCTGTAGGTGACACACAAAGCCACGGGCAAAGTGATGGTCATGAAAGAGTTAATTCGATGTGATGAGGAGACCCAGAAAACTTTTCTGACTGAGGTAAGAAGATGGAGGGGGCCCGGGAGGTTGGTCACCAGCTTTCCTTGGCTTCCCCCACCCCCAGGTGAAAGTGATGCGCAGCCTGGACCACCCCAATGTGCTCAAGTTCATTGGTGTGCTGTACAAGGATAAGAAGCTGAACCTCCTGACAGAGTACATTGAGGGGGGCACACTGAAGGACTTTCTGCGCAGTATGGTGAGCACACCACCCCATAGTCTCCAGGAGCCACAGCCTCTGAAAATCATTCCCCATTCTGCAGGATCCGTTCCCCTGGCAGCAGAAGGTCAGGTTTGCCAAAGGAATCGCCTCCGGAATGGTGAGTCCCACCAACAAACCTGCCAGCAGGGCCCCTGTAGCCTCAGCTCATGCTTCTGTTCCAGGCCTATTTGCACTCTATGTGCATCATCCACCGGGATCTGAACTCGCACAACTGCCTCATCAAGTTGGTATGTCCCACTGCTCTGGGCCTGGCCTCCAGATGAAGTCCTGACCTGTCTTTTATCCTACCAGGACAAGACTGTGGTGGTGGCAGACTTTGGGCTGTCACGGCTCATAGTGGAAGAGAGGAAAAGGGCCCCCATGGAGAAGGCCACCACCAAGAAACGCACCTTGCGCAAGAACGACCGCAAGAAGCGCTACACGGTGGTGGGAAACCCCTACTGGATGGCCCCTGAGATGCTGAACGGTGAGTCCTGAAGCCCTGGAGGGGACACCCGCACTTAACAGTGTGCTCTCCTGTGTTCCCCAAGGAAAGAGCTATGATGAGACGGTGGATATCTTCTCCTTTGGGATCGTTCTCTGTGAGGTGAGCTCTGGCACCAAGGCCATGCCCGAGGCCCTTTGTAAACAGCTGTCTTCTTACCCTACAGATCATTGGGCAGGTGTATGCAGATCCTGACTGCCTTCCCCGAACACTGGACTTTGGCCTCAACGTGAAGCTTTTCTGGGAGAAGTTTGTTCCCACAGATTGTCCCCCGGCCTTCTTCCCGCTGGCCGCCATCTGCTGCAGACTGGAGCCTGAGAGCAGGTTGGTATCCTGCCTTTTTCTCCCAGCTCACAACCTGCCTCTAATTTACCTCTTTTCCTTCTAGACCAGCATTCTCGAAATTGGAGGACTCCTTTGAGGCCCTCTCCCTGTACCTGGGGGAGCTGGGCATCCCGCTGCCTGCAGAGCTGGAGGAGTTGGACCACACTGTGAGCATGCAGTACGGCCTGACCCGGGACTCACCTCCCTAGCCCTGGCCCAGCCCCCTGCAGGGGGGTGTTCTACAGCCAGCATTGCCCCTCTGTGCCCCATTCCTGCTGTGAGCAGGGCCGTCCGGGCTTCCTGTGGATTGGCGGAATGTTTAGAAGCAGAACAAGCCATTCCTATTACCTCCCCAGGAGGCAAGTGGGCGCAGCACCAGGGAAATGTATCTCCACAGGTTCTGGGGCCTAGTTACTGTCTGTAAATCCAATACTTGCCTGAAAGCTGTGAAGAAGAAAAAAACCCCTGGCCTTTGGGCCAGGAGGAATCTGTTACTCGAATCCACCCAGGAACTCCCTGGCAGTGGATTGTGGGAGGCTCTTGCTTACACTAATCAGCGTGACCTGGACCTGCTGGGCAGGATCCCAGGGTGAACCTGCCTGTGAACTCTGAAGTCACTAGTCCAGCTGGGTGCAGGAGGACTTCAAGTGTGTGGACGAAAGAAAGACTGATGGCTCAAAGGGTGTGAAAAAGTCAGTGATGCTCCCCCTTTCTACTCCAGATCCTGTCCTTCCTGGAGCAAGGTTGAGGGAGTAGGTTTTGAAGAGTCCCTTAATATGTGGTGGAACAGGCCAGGAGTTAGAGAAAGGGCTGGCTTCTGTTTACCTGCTCACTGGCTCTAGCCAGCCCAGGGACCACATCAATGTGAGAGGAAGCCTCCACCTCATGTTTTCAAACTTAATACTGGAGACTGGCTGAGAACTTACGGACAACATCCTTTCTGTCTGAAACAAACAGTCACAAGCAAAGGAAGAGGCTGGGGGACTAGAAAGAGGCCCTGCCCTCTAGAAAGCTCAGATCTTGGCTTCTGTTACTCATACTCGGGTGGGCTCCTTAGTCAGATGCCTAAAACATTTTGCCTAAAGCTCGATGGGTTCTGGAGGACAGTGTGGCTTGTCACAGGCCTAGAGTCTGAGGGAGGGGAGTGGGAGTCTCAGCAATCTCTTGGTCTTGGCTTCATGGCAACCACTGCTCACCCTTCAACATGCCTGGTTTAGGCAGCAGCTTGGGCTGGGAAGAGGTGGTGGCAGAGTCTCAAAGCTGAGATGCTGAGAGAGATAGCTCCCTGAGCTGGGCCATCTGACTTCTACCTCCCATGTTTGCTCTCCCAACTCATTAGCTCCTGGGCAGCATCCTCCTGAGCCACATGTGCAGGTACTGGAAAACCTCCATCTTGGCTCCCAGAGCTCTAGGAACTCTTCATCACAACTAGATTTGCCTCTTCTAAGTGTCTATGAGCTTGCACCATATTTAATAAATTGGGAATGGGTTTGGGGTATTAATGCAATGTGTGGTGGTTGTATTGGAGCAGGGGGAATTGATAAAGGAGAGTGGTTGCTGTTAATATTATCTTATCTATTGGGTGGTATGTGAAATATTGTACATAGACCTGATGAGTTGTGGGACCAGATGTCATCTCTGGTCAGAGTTTACTTGCTATATAGACTGTACTTATGTGTGAAGTTTGCAAGCTTGCTTTAGGGCTGAGCCCTGGACTCCCAGCAGCAGCACAGTTCAGCATTGTGTGGCTGGTTGTTTCCTGGCTGTCCCCAGCAAGTGTAGGAGTGGTGGGCCTGAACTGGGCCATTGATCAGACTAAATAAATTAAGCAGTTAACATAACTGGCAATATGGAGAGTGAAAACATGATTGGCTCAGGGA